AGGAAAGGAAGGATTGAACCATGTGGCTCTCTGGTGTGTTCTAGGCAAAGGGGACAGCAAATGCAAAGGCCCAGCAGTGAGGCCTCAGCAAGAAGGACAGCTTGATGGGAGAAAAGTGAGTGATGGGGAGAGCCACGCAAGATGAAGTCAGAGAGCTGGAGTAAGATGAGGGCATGTGGCGGAGAGCGATACAGAAAACCACTGGATGGTTTAGAGCAGAGTAATGACAGATCAGACAGGCCTGGTTCAGAAAGAAGGAGCCCATTCCCACTCCACCTACTTCCCACACATGAAGCAGATAAGAAACCAAGCCCAGAAAGTGAGTTAACTTATCTAAAGTTGTATGGCTAGAAATGGAAGGGCTAGGCAGAAAATCCAGTTTTTTGGACTTTTTGGTCTTCTTGTTTTCCCTGTGACAGATGGAAGACAGAGGGAAAAGAGCCACAATTAACATTTTAAGTTGTGATTGTTTATCTCTCCGAGATCTTTCCAATGATTCACCTTTTTACTACTTAAGAGGAAAACATTTCCATTTTCAGACACTTAAGATTCCTGCTATCATTGTTAGTAGCCCAAGTGCTTGTCATTCACATTAAATACCCCTGGTACTCAGACTTGGTTTGGGCAATGAAAAATGTTCCTAAAGGCTTTTAGATAAAAATTACTATTTCACTAGAGCCAACTATGTGCCAGGGAGTGAGACTGGTATCATCACCCCATGTTAGAGAAGAAAAAGCTGAGGCCCAGAGAGGTGAAGGGACTTGCACAGGGTCACACAGCCGACCAAGACGCTTTCCACCACGCCCAATCGATCGCCCAGCTCAAAATACCGGCTGGTGTGTAGGTGGGAGAGGCCGCCGCTCCCCGTGTGCTCGTTGTCTCTGTTCCCAGGCCCTCTAGAGCAAGATACTAACTATCTCTTTAAGAAGGAAAGTAAAGACGGGCCGCTTACGCAGCTGCCGGCGAGCCGCCGACTGGCTGGTCCCCTCCATCCACCTCACCCTCCCCGCCCCTCCCTCCCGGCAGCCCCAGCCCCGGCGAGCACCCAGCTAGCCGCCTCCTGCAGGGGCTCGGGAGAGCAATTCGGCGGCCCCTGCAGGGCAGCTGAAGCCATGGAAGCCTCCGCAGGTGATGACAAGGACCCCGGGGATCTCCGGGCCCCCCGGTCTATCTCTTTTTCCTAACCCCGCAGGTCGCTGATCAGGGCCAGGCGGCTGCAGCAGCGACTGCAGAGGCGCTGCGCCAAGCCGGGCCGGAGTGGTGCGAGCCGGCGGGGCTGCGGAGGGCCAGTGGACTCAGGTGAGGAGGCCGCGGCGGAGCGGGGAGCTGGCAAAAGGGGACTAATCACAGCACTTCCTCATAGGGTTGTTGAGAGGAGTCAATGGCATAATGTACGTAGCGTGGTTGGCACGAGGTCTGGTGTGGCGTGGGGCTCGGTGAATGCTTCCCTCCAGCATGGGGAGAGGTCCAGGCATGACATCCTCAGCCAAGTCTCCTGTAACCCAGGCTGCTGTCCTCAGTCCCTGCTGTTAATGTGGAAGGAGGGGACTGAGGTCTCTGGAGCTGGCACAGGACCAGCACATTGGCTGCAAAGAGCCCAGGTTCCCCACTCTGCCCCAGACTCCGGTAACTTTGGGCTAATACCCAGTATAGCCCTCCTCACGACAGCCAAAATCCAGCCCAGCATGGGGCCTCTCCCCTCCTTAAATCCTGGAAAGGCTGCCCTTGGAACCCAAGCCTCTACCCAGGAAAGAAGCCTAAGGACTCGGGGGCAGGAACCAGGGGCTTGAGTCTACCTGCCCACTTAGCAAGAGGCCCAGTGATGGGTCTCTCTAGGCACGAACGCTTCCTCCTGGGTCCACCCACTGGGACACCCCCAGCGGAGGGCCTCTGCTCCCACCCACCCCAGTGCTCATCTGCTTTAAGTCTGTGCCCCTACATTCCTGGTAGATGCCAAAACCAGCATGCGCATTACATGGGTGGGTGCGGACATGCCTGTGTGCCGCATGGGTGCGGGAGGACCTGGCTGCATGTCCTGCGTCATGGGCTGGCTGCCTGAGCACGTTCATGGAGACGCGTGTGGCATGTCTTGGAATGGCAGGGACATGGTACCTTCTCGTGTTGGTGTGTATCCGTATGTCTTTCTACACATGTGCTGGTACGTTGGTCTGTCTTGTCTCCCCTGTAGACGGGAAGCCCCGAACCACGGGCCAACTGGGAAGTTGATGGTCGGCGAGACCAGCCCATCCTAATTTGGGGTTCCTGGTCCTGCTCCAGGAGTCCTACAGCCTGCAGCCCCTACCAGAGAGGGAGGACTGAACAGCAAGGGGGTGTGTGGGTCTGAGTATCAGGGTCCTGGGGATGCGGGCCCCCCAACCCGCCCTCTCTCCTCAGCCCCCGGGATACCGCCCATCCCACCCCTTACTCGGACCCACAGCCTCATGGCCATGTCCCTGCCAGGAAGTAGACGGACCTCTGCTGGATCACGCAGGTGAGTCTCCCCCTCGCTCACAGCCTAGGCTTAACGAGCACCTGCCTCTTCTTCCTGCCTCCAGGCGCACCTCTCCACCTGTGAGCGTGCGGGATGCCTACGGCACCTCTTCGCTCAGCAGCAGCAGCAATTCTGGCTCCTACAAGGGCAGTGACAGCAGTCCCACGCCAAGGTAATTGGCCCCTCCTCTCTGGGCCTGGCCCTCTCCCTCCCTGATGATGGGCGTCCCCTTGCAGGCGCTCCATGAAATACACGCTGTGCAGTGACAACCATGGCATCAAGCCCCCGACCCCGGAGCAGTACCTGACCCCCCTGCAGCAGAAGGAGGTGTGCATCCGGCACCTGAAAGCCCGGCTGAAGGACACACAGGACCGGCTCCAGGACCGGTGAGCGGGTGGCCACGAGCAGCCCTGGGGGTAGTGAGCGTGTGTGTGTCTCCTCGGCTCGCAGGGACACAGAGATTGATGACCTGAAGACGCAGCTGTCACGCATGCAGGAGGACTGGATTGAGGAGGAGTGCCACCGCGTGGAGGCCCAGCTGGCCCTGAAGGAGGCCCGAAAGGAGATCAAGCAGCTCAAGCAGGTCATCGACACTGTCAAGAACAACCTGATTGACAAGGACAAGGGGCTGCAGAAGTACTTCGTGGACATCAACATCCAGAACAAGAAGCTGGAGACGCTGCTGCACAGCATGGAGGTGGCCCAGAATGGCATGGCCAAGGAGGATGGCACTGGGGAGTCAGCCGGTGGGTCCCCTGCCCGCTCCCTCACCCGCAGCTCCACCTACACCAAGCTGAGTGACCCGGCTGTCTGTGGTGACCGCCAGCCGGGTGATCCCTCCAGCGGCTCTGCTGAGGATGGGGCAGACAGTGGCTTTGCAGCAGCCGATGACACACTGAGCCGGACGGACGCGCTGGAAGCCAGCAGCCTGCTGTCGTCGGGGGTGGACTGTGGCACCGAGGAGACCTCGCTGCACAGCTCCTTCGGCCTGGGCCCCCGCTTCCCTGCCAGCAACACCTATGAGAAGCTGCTGTGTGGCATGGAGGCTGGTGTGCAGGCCAGCTGCATGCAGGAGCGTGCCATCCAGACAGACTTCGTGCAGTACCAGCCTGACCTTGACACCATCCTGGAGAAAGTGACCCAGGCCCAGGTCTGTGGGACAGACCCTGAGTCAGGGGACAGGTGCCCAGAGCTGGATGCCCACCCTTCAGGGCCCAGAGACCCCAACTCAGCAGTGGTGGTGACAGTGGGTGATGAGCTAGAGGCCCCAGAGCCCATCACCCGTGGACCCACCCCACAGCGGCCTGGTGCCAACCCCAACCCTGGCCAGTCGGTGAGCGTGGTGTGCCCCATGGAAGAGGAGGAGGAGGCTGCCGTGGCTGAGAAGGAGCCCAAGAGCTACTGGAGCCGCCACTACATCGTGGATCTGCTGGCTGTGGTGGTGCCGGCCGTGCCCACGGTGGCCTGGCTTTGCCGCTCCCAGCGGCGCCAGGGCCAGCCCATCTACAACATCAGCTCCCTGCTGCGGGGCTGCTGCACTGTGGCCTTGCACTCCATCCGCAGGATCAGCTGCCGCTCGCTGAGCCAGCCGAGTCCCAGCCCAGCGGGCGGCGGCTCCCAGCTCTGAGGGGGCCCATTCTGGCAGCGGCGCCTGCGGCCTGACCACTGATTGTAGGGATGCCGTTCCCCCCTCCCTTCTCCCATGGGCATCATCTTATTTATTTAGTTTTGGGTGTGGAACTGTTTCTTTTTTTCAAGATGTTAAAACAGTCCCGTGGAAGGAGCAGGGGTTGGAGAAAGGCATCCCAAAGCTTCGATGGAGAGCAGGGAAGGGGGACCCAAGGCAGGAGGTACACCAGCTGGACAAATTGCAGGGAGGGGAGGGAGCGAGGGCCAACCCGGCCCCTCTGTCCCCTTGGCTCTTCAGACAGGGCCAGCCCTGCTCAGGAAGTCTCTGGCTGTCTTCATGTGGGGAAGCCGGGCTTGAGTTGCCCATAGGCCCCTGCCCTGCACCATCCTGTCCAGTGCCCTGCGCACTCCATGCCGTCTCTTCCAAGCCACCTTGCCCGCAGCCCAGGCTCCTGGGCCAGTGCTCTCTCCTCAAATGGAGGCAGCCATGGCCTGAAGTGCAGATCACTGACCCAGGGCTCAGAGCAGAGGCCAGAACCACTGGGCCGGCCGGCATTCCAGCCTCCCCAGACTGCTGCCCACCTTGGGACTCAGGAGCTCAGTCAAGGCCACAGGCTGGAGGAGAGACGGGGCTGGGCGCAAGGTGGCGGAGGGCAGTGTGGGTTCTGTGTCTGTCTGTTCATCCCAGGCTTTCCCGTCATCCCTTTCCTCTTGGCACTTCTGGGTGTGTCAGTCATTATTCCTGTGAGGTAGCTAAGCCCGGCAAGCTCAGTGCTGGGGTAGGAGGGCCTGCCTGAGTCCCAGCTCCCAGCTGGAGAATCCACCAGCACAAGAAGAGGAGGCAGGGGCAGAAACCCAAGGGGGCTCCCCCAGCCTTCCAAGGTGAGGCCATCTCATCTGCAGGCTGGGAGGCAGGGCTGGACTCAGGAACCCACAGCTTACTGAAAAAGCCAGAGGCCATGACTGCCCCCAGAAACTTGCCCCGAGTTTCTCTGGGGCCCTCGGGCCCAACTTCTGCTTTGCACTATGTTCACTTTGGGGTTGGTTCTCAGCCATCCAAGGGTCTCCAGTGAGGTGGCTGCTTGCTGTCTGAGATGAGGGTTCCTAAACCTTAAACCTCTCTGCCTCTGGAGGAGGGTGGGGTATTCTGGCAGGATGAATCGCAGGATGGCGCGTACTGAAGCCACGATGTTCATCCAGGCCAAAGCAGGGTGTCCTGGGATAGGTTTCCTAGGCAGGGGCGTGGCAGAGCAGGTAGGCGCCCTGCAGCCTCCCTGCTCCCAGCCCAAGGCCAGTCGGCCTGGGAAGTTCACTGCCCCAACTCTTTTCCCGGGACCATACTGAGTCCCCCAGCCACGCTGCTGACATTACCATTATTATTTTACCAAGTAAACTCACTCCTTTTCCCCCACAGGGGTTACACCCATCTGGTTGTCCCACCCACTCTTCAGAGGCTAGGCCCCACCTCTGGGGGTTGGAGGGACCCTGTGTCTTACTCGCCCCTCTGGCCTAAGGGCCACTCTGGTTATCTGCCAAGGTTGCTTGCCCTCACCCCAATGCTCCAACAGCCATTGCCTAACTCATGGGCTCTGCCCTTCTGCTCGGTGCCCTCCACGTGAGGCGGGGCACCTGCATGCACTGGGAGGGGGCGGCTGGCCCAGCCCTCGGGGCAGGAGCCCCCTCTGCCACACGCTTTGTGCCTCCAAAGCTCCCCCCGCCTTGGTCAGGGCCTCAGACCAGCCAACCTTTGTGGAATAAGCCCCAGCCCAGCCAAACCAAACCCAGATGCCTGAGGCCTGGCTGGGGCTGCCCCCGCAGGACACTGTGGCCATGCCACGGAGGGGGCAGTGGACAAAACCAATCCAAAGCCAAGCCGGGACTGGCTGCGGACCCAGCCTCCTGTGCCGCGCACTCACGGAGCTGCGTAGTCTCCTCAGACATAGTCAAAGCTTTGCCGAGAAAAGAAATGTATGAACTATATTTGACAACATAAAATCTCTCTATTTTTCACCACTGGAATTTAGTCAAGCTTCAGGCCCCTCTGCTCCTGTCTGTGTCTTGCGTCTGTGGCCTTCCTATTGTGTCTTGTGTTTTGGTGGATGTGACAGGGCTGGGGCCACAGTCTACTCTGTCTCTGCTGCTAGAGAAGCCACCTGTGGAGGACTGGGCTGTGGTTGGGCCTGAGGCCTGTGGAGGAGGTGAGTGTAGCCAGCAGCGGCCGTCTACTCCTGTTCTGGCCTGAGACCACCGGTGTGGGTCACGAGGGCCCTGGCCCACAGTGTTGAGGGTCCTCTCTTTCGGGGGCTCTCCTGGGGCCTTCGATGGGCTTTTCTTCTTGTCAGTGGAGGGAGCAGCTCCCCACTCAGCCCTGGGACAGGCCCTGGGACTGTGGTGGCCGGTGGCCCTGGCCCAGCTCTGGAGTGCATGTGTGTGTGCTCAGATCCCGCATCTATGCAAAGGTGCAGGCTGCCTGTGAGGCTCCAGGCGGTGGAGGTGCGGCAGCTGCTGCTCAGGTGCCATGCCCTGAAGAGGCAGGGTACACATGGGGCTGGGAGGGCAAAGATGGGGCGGGGCCTCCCCCTGAGAGAGCTCACCCTCCACAGTGACCCTTTTCCTTCCTGCCTAATACCTCCTCCCGTTGGGCTGTGACTTTTCCTCCTGCCCTCAGCCTCTGAAACAGAAATCTTTGGGGCCTCCCCTTTCCCCAGCGTCTGGCAAGAGCTGATGAGGTCCTGAGGAACAGTGTCCCCAGGAACCACCTTCTGGAGCCTAGCGGCCAGACGTGGCTTCTCCTGAGTTCTAGGGCTCGGGCCAGAGTGGCACTACTGCCCGGCCAGTCCAGGCTCAGGCAGGAATCGGACGCTGGGGCCCGGGCTCTGCACAGAGAGCTGGGCTTGAGTGGAGTTTATTGTAGATTTCTCCCAAGGGGATCACTTAGCTTCTCACTGACACACCCTTCCCAATTGCCACAAGCGCAGGGGTATCTTACAGCACTTTGGGGAGGGGTGGGACAAACTGCAAGGTTCTGGGGCCAAGGCCTACCCAGGGGCCTCTGCCCAGAGAACTCACAACCCCCTCTCTGACCTGGGGGACAATGCAAACAGGTCACAGTGCATTCCCATATTAGGCCATCCCCTTCACGAAGAATTCAGGGGATGTGGGAAGTGGGGAGGCGGGGAGGGATCTTGACTCTTGTCTCCTTTGTCCTTTTGTTCAGACAGAGTTGTACCTGCAGCAGACAACTCTGAATTAAAGCATGAAAACACAGCAAGCCCCTTGGCCTGTTTTCTTTATACTGGGTGG